CTGGAGATAGGAGGGGAGCGCAGGTCAGCCTGAGATTGGGTGTTTTGGCGTTTGGGAGCTGTCCACCTCCCACTCCTCTCCCAACCCCAACAGGAAGGTCTCAGTAGCTGAGGAGAGCATTGAAAAGGCACATGTCAGTGTTCACAGATGTCCACCCGCTTGTGGCCACGGGGTCACACCCGCCCCAGGACTTAGTCTGGCTGTCCCAGCTCCCACGGCCCTGCCTGGGAATGAATTTCCTTCCTGTGGTTTCCCAGTGTGTTGGGCAGGAGATGGGGGTGGGGTAGGACTATTGTGGGAGTGGCTGAGGACCTCTTTATACGGGGTGATTGGGGGACACTGGAGCTTATATGGAGCTCCTTCCCCACTTGCCCCAGCATAGGCATTTGGACCTTTGGGTCTCAGTGATTATATTCTCTTTGTTGTAACTCCCCTGCCCCCGCCAACACACCCTGTATGTTTGCATATGTGTGTATATGTATGTGTGTGCATGTACATTTGTAAAGGGAGAGGTCTCTGGTCTCTCTGGGGGGAAGGGGGGGAGGGGGGAAGGGAGGAAGGGAGGAGCTTTTACTCACCCCTGTAGGGACCCAAAAGGTTGAGTTTTTTACCTGAGATCACACAGCAAATCTGTGTCAGAGCTTTCGTCTTTCCACTCTTTTAGGCACAACTTCATAGTAGGGAGGGATTCTGGGAAGGGAGACATACAGTCCGTGTTCATGGAAGCCCCAGTCCAAGGGAAGAAGCAGGACCCAGAGAGCCTCATGATCCTTGTGTTGGGGGATGGGCATGGGGAATTGGCTAGAGCTTCTGTCTGCTGTACTCAATGCCTGAAAGATTGGTGGAGGACTTGGAGGGGTGGCAGGTGCTGTCCGTGTCCACCCCACTCTGTGCTTGGTGCCCCTGGGCTGGAGGGCCTGGGCATCCTGGCTCTGCCCCCTTGGCTCCTGGTTCTTCTCATAGGCTGGGAGATATGATAGTCTTTCTGGCTGCTGTTATATAATCTCTCTGTAGCAGGGTTTTTTTTTTTTTTTTTTTTTTTTTTAATCTTTCCTGGGAGATGTGATAGGGAAGAGAAGCCAGAGGGAGACTCTTCAGGTTGGGGGGAGCTAAAGGAGCAGTAGTAAGGAAGCTTGGAGTGGGAGGTGCCTTGGCCCCCGAGGAGGCCTTGGGGATAGGCCCTCATTGATTATGGCCCAGCCCCTCAGACCCTTCTCCTCTACCGTGCCCTCAGAGGGTCCCTCTGCTGTGGTCGTCCCTGGCTCTTATACCCCCAGAGAGGCCTGGACCTCTCCCCATTTTGTCAACTTTCTCTTCCTGACCAGCTGGGCCCCCTGCTCTCCCTGGTTGGCACTGGATCCAGAATCTCAGGACTTACGCTGGCCTGGTGTGGGCCCTTGGTTGGACACTTTGCCACACACCTGAGTACCTTTATGGGGACAAGGGAAGTCCAGGAGCAAGTGGGTGGGCCCAACATTTCCCTAGTTCTATTTGAGTCAGGCCCCCTGCTTCTTTGCCCCTCTAGTCGAGAGAGTGGTGGCCTTACTGGAAAAGAGGAGTTGAGGGCCTTGACTTAATACAGGCCTTGACCTCTTGGACACAGGTCATCGTTGGTGTTCATCAGGTTCTATAAGTGGGTATGAGGATCCGATGTGAGCCTGGAACCCATCATCAAGGGTCAGGTTCTGAGTCTCATGGCACTGTGGTGCTGGGATTCTCCCCATCCCACGGGACCATGGCTGGGACTCTCGAGGCTCTCTCAGGCCAGCTGGTTTGAGGCAACTATCTCTTTTTTATAGAGAAGGAGGAAATGGTGGCAGGCCGGCACAACCTCAGCATCACTGTAATTGCTGGTGGCTTTTATGAGCCAGTCATGGGGCCGGAGTCCGGCCAACTGTCTGTCCTTCTGTCCCAGTTTGGTGACTTACTCATGGAGGGAGGGGCGGTTAGGTACTAGAAGCTGTGTTCTAGAAGCTGGACGTCTGACTGTATTGTGGTCGATGTCACTCTGTCTATCCATGATCACAGCAGGTAGGATGGAGCTTAGACTTCAGGAAGAACTTCCCAGTGGGGAAGCTGGGGGGGAGAGAGATGGCTCTAATTTTGCATAGGAAAGGAGGGGAACTCAAAGCACTTTCTTTTCCAGTGGCTCTCCCGAAAGGAAAGGCCTTGACCTTTGGCTTGGTGGGGTCGGTGCTATTTGGATCTCGGAATATTTATCTTCTTTTTCCTCTCCCTGCTTATGGCTGAAAGTATTCTGAGGCGTTTGTCCTGGAGCTGTGGGAGAAATAGCCATTAGGCCCCTTTCCCCCAGTAGTGGGAGCTAGATAAGGGTCTCATGTAGACAGGCATGCCCAATGCAGTCCACAGCATTTAGTGGTACACATGCAGGAAAGTGTGCAACACATACACACTGGTATGTAGACACCCACAGAGCAGCTGCTGCACTGCGGGAGGTGGGGGGTAGTGAATGGCAAAGATGATTAAAGGATTGGAGAGTTGGGATGGGGTTGAGGGGACCGGAGGCAAGAAGGCGAAGGGCATAGCAAGAACTTTGAAGAGAGAAGGGCTGACTGGAGCAGGAGGGATTAAGGTTAGACCACAGATGGGCAGGCAGAGCCCTGTCTGCAAAATAAAGAGCATGGCTTGTGAGTCAAGGAGCCTTGGCTGACTTCCATCCCTGCCCCTTACCCCTCCCCCACGTGCCCCTCTCTGTGTTCCTGGCACAGCCTGCCTCTGCCCCTCACACTGACCGTGTGTCCCCGGGTCCCTCCTCTTGGGCCCCAGCTTTCCAGATGTACAGAGTTTCGCCTTTCGGTGATTAACACCTGGGTGTTTTGGTGGTTTGTCGCTGGTCTCTGTTGCCCTCCCCGCTCACCCTGATGAGCAAGGCCACTGTGAGGCATCAAGACTACATCTAAGCCATCAGGCATCTGGGGGTAGATCCTTGGCCTAGGTGATCCCCAAGGCCCTCTTCATCTGACATTTTCCTTTTCCTGAGGCTGAGGCTACAAGCCTCTCTTTCCTGAGAGCCAAGTTATGCTTCTGGTTAGTCCTGGCTGGTGTGGAGACAGGGGAATGCATTCATTGATTCTGCACAGGACCCTGATAGCCAAGGGGGCGGGAGGCACTTGTGCCTGTCTGACTTCTTTTCTTTCTGCTGTAGGCTGGGAGGGGAGGGACATGTCCGAAGCTCTGGCCTGTCGCTGGCCACACCCAGGTGGGACCATATTTACTCATTTAAACTTACCCTCCCAGGAGGCTCTGGGCTCTAGGCCTGGTCACTGACCTTGGCTTGGTGCCTCTGGCTGGATGCTGTGGCCACTCTCCTAGGAGCTGAGCAGACGAGGAAACCATGCAGAGGGAGCTTTTTTTTTTTTTTTTGCCCCCTGGTCAAAGGAGCTTTACCCTCAGCATTACCCCTCTTGCCCAACTTTCCAGTATACTTTGAAGACCAAAAACCACAACTTTTTAATTTTTTTTGAGGTAGGATCTTGCTCTGTTGTCCAGGCTCGAGTGCAGTGGTGCCATCATGGCTCACTGCAGCCTCCCATTCAAGCGATCCTCCGGCCTCAGCCTTCCAGGTAGCTGGGACTCCAGGTGTGAGCCATCGTGCCCCGCCCAAAAACCAAAACTTTTGAGATCCCAATGAAGAGAGGTGATGGGTTCTCAAAAGGGAGGAAGGAAACTTCCATTTCTTATGTTCCTGTGTGCCAAGCTTTGTACTGAGCATGGGAATATAAGAAGACTGTTTCTCTCTAAAACTGTTTTTTTGAATTGGGAAACTGAGTCTCAGAGATGTAAGTGACTTTTAAGCTTTCCTAGTTATGAAGTATAAAGGGCTTTTGTCTGAGATTAAAGGAGAGATCCTGCCCTGCAGGACGGGGCAATGGAAAGGAGGCCCACGGAGACCTGAGAGGAGGAGGAGAAATTGAAGGGAAGAGAAAACCAGGATTCCTCAGCAGAGGGCAGAGAATCAGCCTTTGGTGGCAAGGTGAGGAGGGTATTGTTTTGACTTGAGTGTCACTCAGAGACCTCTCATGACCCTCCCTTTCCAGGAGGCTGTGCAGAAGGTATCCTGCAGACCATGAACTGAGCACTGTTCCCAGACCGTTCATGAGCACAGTGTAAGGTGTGCCGAGACCCACCACCCAGCGAGCCCCTCCCCTCCGTAGCACTGAGGACCCCCGGAGAAGATGGGGAGGAAAAAGATTCAGATCCAGCGAATCACCGACGAGCGGAACCGACAGGTAGGGAAGTCCTAGAGCCGTACGAAGTGGGTAGATCTGGCCGCCCACCCATCCTTCTCTGCAGGTGACTTTCACCAAGCGGAAGTTTGGCCTGATGAAGAAGGCGTATGAGCTGAGCGTGCTATGTGACTGCGAGATCGCACTCATCATCTTCAACCACTCCAACAAGCTGTTCCAGTACGCCAGCACCGACATGGACAAGGTGCTGCTCAAGTACACGGAGTACAATGAGCCACACGAGAGCCGCACCAACGCCGACATCATCGAGGTGGGCCCATACACACAGGCACCAGGATATACTCACCCAGCTGATGGCAGTGGTGCGGTTACAGACCCTGAGGAAGAAGGGCTTCAACGGCTGCGACAGCCCCGAGCCCGACGGGGAGGACTCGCTGGAACAGAGCCCCCTGCTGGAGGACAAGTACCGACGCGCCAGCGAGGAGCTCGACGGGCTCTTCCGGCGCTATGGGGTGAGCCCCACTCACTCTGTCTCTGTTGGCCCGCCTGATCCTGCCCCTCCATCTTTCTGTCTAGTCAACTGTCCCGGCCCCCAACTTTGCCATGCCTGTCACGGTGCCCGTGTCCAATCAGAGCTCACTGCAGTTCAGCAATCCCAGCGGCTCCCTGGTCACCCCTTCCCTGGTGACATCATCCCTCACGGACCCGCGGCTCCTGTCCCCCCAGCAGCCAGCACTACAGAGGAACAGTGTGTCTCCTGGCCTGCCCCAGCGGCCAGCTAGTGCGGGTGAGTGGGCTGGCAGGTGGGTAGGTGAGGTGGTCAGCTCATCCTGGTTCTGTTTTTCCTCCAGGGGCCATGCTGGGGGGTGACCTGAACAGTGCTAACGGAGCCTGCCCCAGCCCTGTTGGTGAGTGCAGTCATCCTTCTACCTGGAGGTGGTTCCTTTTACCCTCTTGTTGTCACTTCTCCAGGGAATGGCTACGTCAGTGCTCGGGCTTCCCCTGGCCTCCTCCCTGTGGCCAATGGCAACAGCCTAAACAAGGTCATCCCTGCCAAGTCTCCACCCCCACCTACCCACAGCACCCAGCTTGGAGCCCCCAGCCGCAAGCCCGACCTGCGAGTCATCACTTCCCAGGCAGGAAAGGGGTTAATGCATCACTTGGTAAGTGGGTGTCTGGGCCAAGGGTGGGGGCTGCCACCTCCTGACGGACAGTTTTCTCCTACAGAACAATGCCCAGCGCCTTGGGGTCTCCCAGTCTACTCATTCGCTCACCACCCCAGTGGTTTCTGTGGCAACGCCGAGTTTACTCAGCCAGGGCCTCCCCTTCTCTTCCATGCCCACTGCCTACAACACAGGTGAGTGTTCATGTGACATGTGCATGTGTGCATCCAGGTTCATCCTCACTTTTCCTCCATGCAGATTACCAGTTGACCAGTGCAGAGCTCTCCTCCTTACCAGCCTTTAGTTCACCTGGGGGGCTGTCGCTAGGCAATGTCACTGCCTGGCAACAGCCACAGCAGCCCCAGCAGCCGCAGCAGCCACAGCCTCCACAGCAGCAGCCACCGCAGCCACAGCAGCCACAGCCACAGCAGCCTCAGCAGCCGCAACAGCCACCTCAGCAACAGTCCCACCTGGTCCCTGTATCTCTCAGCAACCTCATGTGAGTCCTGGGGAGACTGCATGTGAGTGTGTCCTTGTACCCCATTTCCATTGCCTGCCTCCAGCCCGGGCAGCCCCCTGCCCCACGTGGGTGCTGCCCTCACAGTCACCACCCACCCCCACATCAGCATCAAGTCAGAACCGGTGTCCCCAAGCCGTGAGCGCAGCCCTGCGCCTCCCCCTCCAGCTGTGTTCCCAGCTGCCCGCCCTGAGCCTGGCGATGGTCTCAGCAGCCCAGCCGGGGGATCCTATGAGACGGGAGACCGGGATGACGGACGGGGGGACTTCGGGCCCACACTGGGCCTGCTGCGCCCAGCCCCAGAGCCTGAGGCTGAGGGCTCAGCTGTGAAGAGGATGCGGCTTGATACCTGGGTACTGTAGCATCACCTCTCCTGTCTGCCAGTCACACCCCCTTCTCCATCTCCTCTCTTCACAGACATTAAAGTGACGATTCCCACTCCCCTCCTCTCAGCCTCCCTGATGAAGAGTTGACAATCTCACCGCCCGCCCTTCCCTGCCCCGGGCTCCTCCCGCTCGACCCCCACTTCCTTTCTTGTGCTTCGTGTCCTGTTGACGGTTACATTTGTGTATAATTATTATATTATTATTATTATTATTATATTTTTTTTAATTTGGATTCTCGCTTTGGAGAGGGGGATGCTCTCATCCCCTCTTTCTGTACCCCCCACCATTTTCACTGGCTGGGGGGCTCTCTTTTTCGCGGGAAGGGGGGACACTTTGCACGTTGTACACATATGCTGCAGGAAGGGGGTGGGGGGCCCAATAAGGCCTTTGGGAAAGGACAGGTGCCGAGCCCTGCATGTGGAGCCCTCCCACCCCACCCCCAGATAGAGGGAAATAACCAAAAAACTACCAAACAACAGAAACCCACACTCTAGACTGAAACCCCAAAGTGGGCTTGATGGGTGGGTTTGTGTTTCAAGGGGAAAGTGAGGCAGAGGTTCTGAAAAGGGTCTCTGTTTTTGTGTTCATGTAGCCATAGGCACATGGAGCAGAATACTTAAGCCTGGCCCCCAAATGCCCCTGCACACACACGTGCCACACCTGCGCTGATTCTTGTGTGTGCTGCACCCCCAAGGTGTGTGGGTGCTGGCTGAGCTTTGGGCCGGGAAGGCAGCCTGGGAATCTGAGGCTGGAGACAGGGGTTTGAGGTGGGGGCCTCTCTGGAAGCACATTTGGAGGGAAAGACAAGAGAGCCATGAGGAGAGGGCTGAGGAGGGCAGAAGGGCTAGGCAGGGGGCAAATTGAGCCCCTCCCTTCCCCAGTTTTTCTCTAAGATATACAGTGCAATAGCTCCCCACCCCTCAGTTGACGCCAGCCCTGTAAAGCTGGCCACAGTGTGCAGGGAGAATGGGGAGAGGGTCTTCAGTGAGGTGGCTGGGGCGAGAGTCGGCCTGGACTTCCCTGGGGTGCTCCAGGCCAGAGCTCTTTCATTGGGGCGAGTGTGGTGAGGGGACGTCCTTGGTCTTGCACGCACACTACCTGGGGGAGTCAACACTGGGATGGTCTGTGGGGTGGGAGGGCCTACGGATGGGTCCGTAGAGGTCCCACCTCCCTCATTCCTCCTTGGCCCCTCTCCCTAGCTTCTCCTGTTAGCTCCTTCTGCTCCTGACCCCACCTCCTTGCTCTTGGCGCCCCTATTGTCTCTGGCTACCTCCTTGTCCCACCACCTCCAGGCTGCATCCCACCTTCCCTCTTGGCTACTGTAATTGTAAATAGCGACCTTTGGAAAACGTTAGCGGTGTAACAGTCCAGGAAACTGTTTTTTTTTGTTGTTGTTGTATTGATATGAAATGAGATTCTATTTTTGTCAAAGTATATTGTAATAATAATGACTCAAACGGCCCGTACTGTACAGACGAGATTCTTCTGCTGTTGTTCTTGCTCCCCTCCCCTCCTCTGAGTCCGCCCCTCCCTGCTGCCTCCTCAGTGGGGCAGTGGGCAAGGGGCCCAGGGGCAGCCGAAGCACGGGGTCCTGAGACCTCAGGCAGGATTGGAGATCAAACCAGAGGGGGCAGGCCCCCAGCCTGCTCTCTAGGATCACCCCCCGCCCTAAGGGGCCTGGCCTGGGGTGACGTGGCCAGGCAGACTGTCTGCCCCACTCCTTCACACAAGCCCAGCTCCTCTGCCCAAGGGGTGCGGCGCCCCCTTGGGGTTTCCTCCCAGTTGGAGAGTAGAGTTAAGACAAGGCCCAGTTTTGTGTTAGCCGACCGTCTTTGCCCACCTCTATGACCCAGCCTCTTGCAGTATTCCCATACTTGATGCAGGGAAGGAACCAGAAGCAGAGGGGCCTCTACGCAGGTACACACGTGTACCTGAGTGTGTTCATGAGGGCATCTGGTGTTTATGTGTCTGAGTGTAGCTTTGTATTTATGTGTGTGTGTGTGTGTATGTCTGATTGCACGGGTGTACTTTTGTATTTATGTGTGTGTGTGGTTGCACGGGTGTGCCTCTGTGTGTCTCTGACCCTGGCTGGGTGTGTGTGCAAATCTGTGTGACTGGAGCTCTAGGGGCATCTCTGTGTCTGAGTGTGCCTGGTGTGTGTTTACAAAGGGAGAGTTGGCTGCTCCAGCTCCACAGCCCTGGGACCCCAACTCCTGTCTTCCCTGCTCCTTTCCCTGTGTTCACCCTCAGCTCTGACACATTGAACTGCAGTTGGGGGGATTGGCAGTTAGCCCTCTGTGCTTCTCCCTGCAGCCCTACCTCTGCCAAGGTCTCTCCCTCCAGGGACCTCTGCTTCCACCCACATATGTCCACTTAGTCACCCACACTTGACACAGTTCCTGGAGTACCCTCTTCCCCCAACCCCAGACCTGCTTTCAGAGCAAAACTCAAGTCCCTCTTCCTCCGTGAAGCTTCTCCCTCAGCTGAGCAGTGATCACTTACTCACTCTTAACCCCAATCCGCTGACTGGGTGGGGACAGCACGTCCAGCCTTCCCACCTCTCCTGCAGGCTTCTAGACGGAGTTTCAAAAACTGATGAGCCTCGATCCAGGGCTTGAAAGAAGCCAGGGTGTAATCTTGTTCATGCATGCGTCCCCAGAGCCTCGCCCAGTGCCTGGCACATAGTAGGCACTCAATAAATGCTGAATGGGTGAATAGTTGAATGATAGGTGCTCAATAAATGAATGAATGGCCTTCCCTTCTCAGGCTATTCCCACCATTAGTCTGCCCACCTTTCTAGGCTGGGCTTGGCCACCATTAAACACGGGGTGGGGGTGAGGGCCCCTGCAATTCACGGTGCAATATTCACCAGTTTTGCCCTCTGCCTCATAAAGGCAAACCTGGCTTTTGATTACCATGTGTGGATGTTTCAGTGTCCTTTCTTCTCTGTCCCTGGGGATGGGGTGGTCTGTGAATATGTGACATTTCTGCAGTTCAGTATCCGAAGGTTTCTCTTGGGGGTAGGGGCTCCTGGGCGGCCAGATGAATGGGTCCCTGGGAACCCAGACCTCAGATGAGGACTTAATGTCTTCTTCCTCTCAAGCCAAATTCGCCTCCACCCACTCCCTCTGAAGAACTGGGCATTTGCCAAAGTAACCACTGGAGTCATCTAATGGCCCTCCCCCTCCCCAGGTTTCCCACAGCTTTCAGGGACAGTGGGCAAGAGGACACCCCCCCCCACCACCTCAGTGGAACACACCATTCTCCCCCCCTCAACAGCACACTCAGTGCAGCAAGACTGACCCCTGACCCCCTCCCAGCCCTCCCTACCTTGGACAGGAAGGAAGTAATGCACCTTCTCTTGCTGATTATTTATTTGTTTGGAGAGACAGAAATGTAAAAGTGTATCTAGAAATATCTATATCTCTATATATTTTTAACTGACTCTTTGGAATCCCCTGGGGTGGGGTGAGGGGTAAGTTTAGGCTTTCGCGGAGGGGAGGAGACATGGAGCCTGGGAACTCCTTGTTCTCCCCTCTGCTGCCTCTCCCCACCCCTTAAAGCAGTTGGTAGAAGGAATGGTATTTGTATGGGGGGAGGGAGGCTGGAATGGAGAATCTGGATTCTCTCCTCTTCCCCATTCTCCAGAGGGAGGGAGGTGGTGAGGAAGAGGAAGGGAGGGGCAGGATGGGCCATGGAGGTGCCCCACCCCCACACCTGACAATCACCCACACTCCTGGGGCTCTTCCTGGGTCCTGGGGCAGGGCGAGTCCAAGTGTGAGGCTGTTGATTTGTTTTCAATATTTCTTTTCGTGCTGTATGGTGATGCTTTCTTAGTATTCTACACAATAAGAAAAGACAAAGTCCTCGAGATTCTTATGAGTTTTGTTTGAAAACTCTTTCACTATATTTGTTGTAAAGAGGTTTACTATTAAAAGAAAAAGAATACACGTTTCTGATACTTCGGCGTGGGTTTTGGTTTCTTTGGTGCCG